GATTCTTGCCCAGCCCAATGAGGTAGGAACAGTTCCCTCTGCCCAGGTTCTATTTTTGGCCCACTTCTTGCTCTGGGGCTCACATCTGGTCTCCTGAACACCCTCCTTTATCTGCTGCGTCGGCCCCAACCACTGCCCTGAGCCTGACCTGGGTAGCTAACCCTCTCCACCAGGCCACCTAGTGGGCATCTCAACACAAGTGGCACTTGATTCCACGCACTCGATTCCATGCCCCCATCACCTGCTGTCCCCATCCTCGCCTTCCCAACCTTGAGGACCAGAGCCTGTGCACCTCCTTGGACTCTTTCTCTATTTTTTTTTTCTTTTTTTGGAGACAGGGTCTCCCTCTGTCACCCAGGCTATAGTGTGCAGTGGTGCAATCATAGCTCACTGGAACCTCAACTTCACGAGCTCAAGCAATCCTCCCATCTCAGCCTCCTGAGTAGTTGGGACTACAGGCACACATGCACCACCATACCTGGCTAATTTTTGCATTTTTTGTAGAGATGAGGTCTCACCATGTTGCCCAGGCTGGTCTCAAACTCCTGGGCTCAACCAAACTGCCTGCCTCAGCCTCCCAAAGTGTTGGGATTACAGGTGTGAGTCAATGCGCTCAGCCAACCTTTCTTGAGTGAACAAATTCCCCCCAATATCCGCAAGCCCTTTTGATTCTTCTAAACTCCAACCACCCACTGGTCGGCTCTGCAGCCTCCAAGCTGATCACAGATCACAGCCTCCATCCCTTCTGCCACAGACACTCCAGCCACCTTCTCCTGAGTCCCCAGCTTCCACTCTTTTATTATTGTTGTTATTTACATGGAGTCTCGCTCTGTCGCCCAGGCTGGAGTGCAGTGGTGCGATCTTGGCTCACTGCAGCCTCTGCTTCCTGGGTTCAAGTGATTCTCTCACCTCAGCCTCCCAAGTAGCTGGGATTCCAGGTGTGCGCCACCAAGCCCAGCTAATTTTTGTATTTTTAGTAGAGACGGGGTTTCACCATATTGGCCAGGCTGGTCTTGAACTCCTGACCTCAGGCGATCCACTTGCCTCAGCCTCCCAAAGTGCTGGGATTATAGGTGTGAGCCACCGTGCCCAGCCCCCAGCTTCCACCTTTGACCCCTGGAGCCCGTTCTCTAAGGGACAGCCCAGGACTTTCAAAAACTGCAAATCAGATCATTTCACTCCTCAACCAGAATCTCCCCCTCACACTTAGAATGAAACCAAAACCCTTCCCCAGGGCCTAAAAGTCCCAGAGAACTGGGCTCCTCCCCGACCTCATCACAGCAGCACCACCCCTTTCTCCCCTCCTCCAAGAAGGGCAGCCGAACCACCCTCTCCCCGACAATGAGGGCTCTTTTCATTTCCTCCAAGAACTCACGCTTGTTCCCTCAGGAACTTTGCACTTGCTGTTCCTTAATGCCTAGCCTTCTTTCTGGTGGCTCTTCTTGTCCTGCAGAAGTCGACTCAAACATGACGTCCTCCTTGAAGGACCCTCCACCCCCACCCCACTCCTTACTCTCTATCATTTCCCGGGTCTCTTTACAGCCCTTACTGTCTCCCTGAAACTACCTGGCTCCGGCATGTGTCCATGCCCTCTGGACTCTAAGCTGCTTGAAGCAGTGAACTTGGTGGTCTCACGTGCCACTGACAGCAGACCCCAGAACAAGTGGAGCTCAGGAAATGTGGGAGGATTGATAGCAGTGTGGGTGGATAGACTTAGAGATATTGTGTCCAGGCCACAAGGCATCAGCAGAGCCGAGCATCAGCCAGGACAATCTGACCTTGAACCTGACAGCTTAATCCTGAAGCTGTGTTGCCTCTGCAGTATTCGGTTAAGAGTTCTGCTGCCTGAGTTGGCATCCCTGCTTTGTGAAGTTATTGTGTGTCGGCTGGGCACGGTGTCTCATGCCTGTAATCCCAGCACTTTGGGAGGCCGAGGAGGGTGGATCGCTTAAGGCCAGGAGTTCAGGACCAGCCTGGCCAACATGGTGAAACCCCGTCTCTCCTAAGAAAACAAAAAAATTTGCCGGGCAGGGTGGCGCACGCCAGTAATCTTAGCTACTTGGGAGGCTGAGGCAGGAGAATCTCTTGAACTTGGGAGGCGGACATTGCCGTGAGCTGAGATAGTGCCACTGCGCTCTAGCCTGGGCCAAAGAGTAAAGATCTGTCTCAAAATAAATAAATAAATAAAAAATAAAAACAACAATAAATGACTGTGTGTCCTTAGGCAAGGCACTTAGCAACTCTTGAGCTTGTTCCATCTGTAAACCCAGGACGTTAGTGATTCTCCCTCTAGTGGATGAAATGAAGCAATGCAGATAGAGCCCTAATGCAGGGTACCTGCGAGTCGCTGCAGCAGCTGTGGCAATTGTCACCTTCATCCAGGCCCATCCCGCTTTGAGGGCCTAGAGAGAGTGGGCCAGAGGTTAACCCCCGATTCATCTGCCTCCCCACGCTGGGCATCTGGGTGTGCCAGGGCATTCCCCCGCTGGTCAGACAGGTTTTTGGGCCAGGGCGGGGCTGACCAGGGTTAATTAGAGGGAACTGGCTAGGAGGAGCTGGGGAGGGGGCTGGGCAGAGTCCAGGCCTCCAGAGCCCCTGGGACACAGCAGGTGTGTGCTGCCATGGGCCGGGGCTTGAACTCTGCCAGACTCAGGCGCCAAAAACGGCGCTTGCGACCTCAGGTCCAGAAGCCCCGGCAGCAGCTGGAGGTGAGTGGTCATCAGAGATCCCCCCACCCCAACTGCCTCTGTCCCTCTGCCCTGGCCCCCACAGCGGCTCCAGCAGGAGAACCATGAGCTCCGGCGAGGCCTGGCAGCCCGAGGAGCCGAGTGGGAGGCCCGGGCCGTGGAGCTGGAGGGGGACGTGGAGGCCCTGCGGGCCCAGCTTGGGGAGCAGCGCTCAGAGCAGCAGGACAGTGGGCGAGAACGGGCACGGGCCCTCAGCGAGCTCAGCGAGCAGAACCTCCGGCTCAGCCAGCAGCTGGCTCAGGTGGGATGGCCCTGACCCCAGGGCCCTGGACAAGGCTCCTCTGTCCCTCTTTCCACCTCCCCAGGCCTCCCAGACTGAGCAGGAACTTCAGAGGGAACTGGACGCCCTTCGGGGACAGTGCCAGGCTCAGGCACTGGCTGGAGCAGAGCTGAGGACGCGGCTGGAGAGTCTGCAGGGGGAAGTGAGTGTCAGCTGGGGCTGGGGGATTATCTGCCCCTGTCCCCAGCTCTCAGGCCTTTCCCCAGAACCAGATGCTGCAGAGCCGCCGGCAGGACCTGGAGGCCCAGATCCGAGGCCTGCGTGAGGAGGTGGAGAAGGGTGAGGGCAGACTGCAGACCACCCACGAGGAGTTGCTGCTGCTGAGGCGGGAGCGGCGGGAGCACAGCCTGGAGGTGACCTGCAGGGCTGGGGGACTACAACTGCCGCCCGCGCTTCCGTCTGCGGGACCGTCCACAGCTGGAACGCGCACGGTCAGAGGCTGGGGAGGCGCTGAGTGCGCTGCGGAGGCTGCAGCGGCGCGTCTCCGAGCTGGAGGAGGAGTCACGCCTCCAGGACGCCGACGTGTCGGCTGCCTCGTTGCAGTCAGAACTGGCCCACAGCCTCGACGACGGCGACCAGGGCCAGGGCGCCGACGCACCCGGAGACACCCCGGTGAGCTCGTGGGGCCCCAGCCCCCTTACCTGCCACACCACTAACCCATTTCTTTGGCCCACAGACCACCCGGTCCCCAAAGACCCGAAAGGCGTCCAGCCCCCAGCCTTCACCCCCGGAAGAGATCTTAGAGCCCCCCAAGAAGCGAACATCCCTCAGTCCAGCGGAGATACTGGAGGAGAAGGAGGTGGAAGTGGCCAAGCTGCAAGATGAGGTGGGGCAGAGGGCACGGTGCTGGATGCACGGTCTGCCGCACGGCCCCCCTCCTCTGCTCACAGATCTCGCTGCAGCAGGCAGAGCTGCAGTCCCTGCGGGAAGAGCTGCAGAGGCAGAAGGAGCTGCGGGCGCAGGAAGACCCTGGGGAGGCCCTGCACAGTGCCCTCTCAGACCGGGACGAGGCCGTGAACAAGTAAGCCTCAAGCCATTGACCACCGCCCCAGCCTCAAACGCGTCTTCTGCTCCTGCCCGCCTAGGGCCCTGGAGCTGTCCCTGCAGCTCAACCGCGTCTCGCTGGAGCGAGACTCCCTGTCTCGGGAGCTGCTGCGCGCCATCCGCCAGAAGGTGGCGCTCACGCAGGAGCTGGAGGCCTGGCAGGTGAGGGGCGGGGCCCGTGTGCGGGGCGGGGCACCGGCGCTGAGCCGACCACGGCCTCCCGCAGGACGACATGCAGGTGGTGATCGGGCAGCAGCTGCGCTCACAGCGCCAGAAGGAGCTGAGCGCCTCCGCGTCGTCGTCGACCCCGCGCCGTGCCGCGCCCCGCTTCTCGCTGCGCCTGGGCCCCGGGCCCGCCGGTGGCTTTCTCAGTAACCTCTTCCGAAGGACCTGACGGCTGGGCCCAGAGGGCTGCCCTTGCCCACTTAGGGGCTCACTTTCCTCTTCAGGCCAATGGAGCGACAGGGCCCAGATTGTCTTCCAAAAGAAGCTGATGCCCTCCCCGCCCCAGGATGCTGGGCAAGGGCTCATCGGGAGCAGGGGCTCATCCGGAGCAGGGGCCAGCTTTGTGGGGCAGGAGCTCCAGGTGGGTGGCAGGGGCAGGTGAACAGAGCTATTTTCCGAATTAATATACGTCTATCTTTTCTAGGGCAGGGATGGGGCTGGGTATTTATGTATCAAGATCGGACAGAGTAATATATAAATCACTCCACCGATTTGGCCCCCATTCATAGAAAGAAAGAGCATGGTAAAAAAGCCTGAAACTTTATTGTAAAAAAAAAAAAAAAAAGAAAATGAAAAACACTCTAAAACCCTGAGCTGGCTGGGGGTGTCGTCAGAGATCAGAAGG